TGTCATCTCAACAGCCGCACCCCAATTTGCACAATCTGTGTCTGTGTTCACATTCTGCCTCCATCCAGTACACTGTACTCCAACTAGAAAAACTTGCTCCTCATGCTCAGCACGGGCGTCCATACTATCCTCCTCAGCCTTTTTTCAATGTGATCATTCTCTTGCCTAAGAACCAGCCCCCTACCCTGTTTCTATCTCCAGCTTAGTTGTTCCTCATTTATTTATTTATTTATTTATTTATTTATTTATTTATTTGAGACGAACTGTCGCTCTGTCGCCCAGGCTGGAATGCAGTGGCGCGATTTCGGCTCACTGCAACCTCTGCCTCCCGGGTTCAAACAATTCTCCTGCGTCATCCTCTCGAGTAGCTGGGACTGCAGGCGTGCGCCACCACACCCAGCTAATTTTTGTATTTTTAGTAGCGACGCGGTTTCACCGTATTGGTCAGGCTGATCTCCTAACCTCAGGCGATCCACCCGCCTCGGCCTCCCAAAGTGCTAGGATTACAGGCGTGAGCCACCGCGCCCGGCCTGTTTCTCTCTTTCAAGCCCGGCTCGGGTGTCCTGCCTGCTTTCTGCACTCTATCCCTACCAGTTCCAGGCTTAGAGCCTACCTGGAGCAAGAAACGCAGTGTACATGGCGGCTTCGCATGCATACTCAGAGAACCTAAACGTGTTTTCGATATGGTAGGTCCTCTCGCTGAGTGGAACCCACATCATTTTCTACCCTGCGGTGGCAGTTGCTTTGCAGTGCTCAGCGTGATGGGAACTGGCTTTCCGGAGCGAGTGAGTGTGGGCCCACCACTGAGGACCTGGTTCAGTGAGGCCGAGGTTTCGGGCAGGGGTTGGAGCTCGGAAGCTGGCCTCGAGCGAGCGCTGCCTGAGGGTAGGCCCCGGGCCCGCCCCTCCGAGCCGGCCTGCTCCAGCTGACAGTGGTGGGCTGAGGGGCGGGCCTCAGGGCTGGCCAGGGGCGGCCTGAGGTGGCTCAGGGCTGGGGCCGGATGCGAGGCATGCCGGGAGCCCGCACTTCCTCCTCGGGGGCCTCAGAAAACCACAGGGCGCGGGGCCAGGGCGGCGGCCCCCAGGGAGTTGGCAGGATGGCAGAGGGCAAGGCAGGCGGCGCGGCCGGCCTCTTCGCCAAGCAGGTGCAGAAGAAGTTTAGCAGGGCCCAGGAGAAGGTAGGTGGCCGGGCCTCGCTGTCTGTCTGGCCACCTTACGGGCCTTTCTGACTTATATCCCTAGGTGCTGCAGAAATTGGGGAAAGCTGTAGAAACCAAAGATGAACGATTTGAACAAAGCGCTAGCAACTTCTACCAACAACAGGTAATCTGGAGGGTAGGGGAGGGAAGCTTGGACTTTAGTCACCAAATGTACTTTTCTCTTTCAGGCAGAAGGCCACAAGCTGTACAAGGACCTGAAGAACTTCCTTAGTGCAGTCAAAGGTGGGCAATGCAGCATGGGAGAATCCAGAGGGCATGATGGTGGGACTGAATTCTCTCCTTTCAGTGATGCATGAAAGTTCAAAAAGAGTGTCAGAAACCCTGCAGGAGATCTACAGCAGCGAGTGGGACGGTCATGAGGAGCTGAAGGCCATCGTATGGGTAAGAGTGGCTTGAGTTTTACAACTTATTGGCACTTACTCCTGTTTGCATCTCAACCTCAGCTTAGCTTCTCTATCCAAGAAAATAGGAAAACAAAGGAGCCAGTTCACACTGTGCATTTGTGTAGCCTCAGTCACTGGGTGGTAGGAAGAAGCTACAACTGTTAAGGTAAAAACAAGTTTTCCCTAATCTGTGGATCCCTCTAATTTTGACCCTCTTCTCCTCTTTAAAACATTATGGGAAGTTTTACCTCCTAAAGATTGGTTGTTTTTTAAAACAAACTTCATGCAGTTATACACTCTTAAACTTTCCCATCTAAGCTCTGGAGTCCAAGGCTTTGACCTTGTGCCCTGTTCTTAATCTCTGAATGTATGTTCAGACTCCCATAGAGCAGTTCCTTGGGGTAGGGGCTGTCTCTTTTCTTCCTCTGACTAGTCCCCAGAATCCAACATGGTATTCTAAATACGGTGCTACAAAAAAGGTTTTTGCAGGGAGAATTTGGGTATTTCCCTGGTAGGCAGTTGTTGTTGGGAAGTGGAGCCTTCACCAGCCTCTGACTCTATCCTACAGAATAATGATCTCCTTTGGGAAGACTACGAGGAGAAACTGGCTGACCAGGCTGTAAGGACCATGGAAATCTATGTTGCCCAGTTCAGTGAAATTAAGGTACTCAATGTACAGAATCAAGGCTGGGTTGTTATCCACACCCTTTCTCATTACCCTGGGTCAGGAGAGAATTGCCAAGCGGGGTCGGAAACTCGTGGACTATGACAGTGCCCGACACCACCTGGAGGCAGTGCAGAATGCCAAGAAGAAAGATGAGGCCAAGACTGCCAAGGTAAAACAAAAACAACAACAAAAACTGGTAAAAGGGAGATTGTCTTGTCTCTTTTACCACCTAGGCAGAGGAAGAGTTCAACAAAGCCCAGACTGTGTTTGAAGATCTGAACCAAGAACTACTAGAGGAGCTGCCTATTCTTTATAATAGGTAATGACTGAAATTCAGAAAAGGTGCCTTTGTCGTATGTGTTTGTGGTTTTGCTTCCTAATAGTCGTATTGGCTGCTATGTGACCATCTTCCAAAACATTTCCAACTTGAGGGATGTCTTCTACAGGGAAATGAGCAAGGTGAGAGGTGTCTGGCCAATTGAGGCTCCTAGGCTAGCATCCCCTTCTTTCTTATTGGCTCTAGCTGAACCACAATCTCTACGAGGTGATGAGCAAACTGGAGAAGCAACATTCCAATAAAGTCTTTGTGGTGAAGGGACTGTCAAGGTGAGCAGCATCCAAGACTTTTTTGCTTCGCTCCGTTCTGAATCTGAACACCTTCCTTTTTTAGCAGCAGCAGGCGCTCTTTAGTCATTTCTCCCCCAGTTCGAACAGCTACAGTCTCCAGTCCTCTTACCTCACCTACTAGTCCCTCTACACTTTCCTTGAAGAGTGAGAGTGAATCTGTCTCAGCAACTGAAGATCTGGCACCTGATGCAGCCCAAGGGGAAGACAATTCTGAGATCAAGGAGCTCTTAGAAGAGGAGGAAATAGAGAAGGAAGGATCTGAAGCAAGCTCCTCTGAGGAAGATGAGCCTCTACCAGCCTGCAATGGCCCCGCCCAGGCCCAGCCCTCTCCTACCACTGAAAGGGCCAAGTCCCAGGAGGAAGTTCTCCCCAGCTCCACAACTCCATCACCAGGCGGAGCCCTGAGCCCTTCAGGGCAGCCTTCATCATCTGCCACAGAAGTAGTCCTCCGAACCCGCACCGCAAGTGAAGGATCTGAACAACCAAAGAAGAGAGCCTCTATCCAGAGGACCTCAGCACCCCCTAGTAGGCCTCCTCCACCCAGAGCCACTGCAAGCCCCAGGCCCTCCTCAGGGAACATACCTTCCAGCCCTACAGCCTCTGGAGGGGGTTCACCCACCAGCCCTAGGGCCTCCTTGGGGACTGGGACTGCAAGTCCTAGGACCTCCCTAGAGGTCTCTCCTAATCCAGAACCACCAGAGAAGCCAGTAAGAACTCCTGAGGCCAAAGAAAATGAAAACATCCACAATCAGAACCCTGAAGAACTTTGTACTTCCCCCACCTTAATGACATCTCAGGTAAGAGTAGTTCTGGTTGGGTATTTAATTTACTCTCTCCTCCATTGTTCACTTTGATTCACAGGTTGCTTCAGAGCCTGGAGAGGCAAAGAAGATGGAAGACAAGGAAAAGGATAATAAGCTTATCTCAGCTAACTCCTCGGAGGTACTAAAAGCCTAAGTCATCTACATGATGATACCTCTTACTGGCAGAACTCTTCTCTTTGTAGGGCCAAGACCAGCTTCAAGTCTCCATGGTACCAGAAAACAACAACCTCACAGCACCTGAACCTCAAGAAGAGGTAAGACCAGATATACAGAGAATAGATTGGGCCAACACCTAACACAATCATGTTTACTTTCCAGGTATCCACAAGTGAAAATCCACAACTCTGAAGAGAAACTACCAAGACTCCTCCTGCCCCAAACCTCGCCAGAGAAGCTCTTCAACCAGAGGGTATAGGTCAGAGGGATATAAGAGCCAGCATCCATCCCTGGGTTCTCAGTAGGAATGCTGGTGCTGTCTAAAGACCTGGCATTAATGGAGGCGGAGGAGCAGCCTTACGGGAGGGATGGAGGGAGGCAGGCTGGGGAGAAGAGAACATTAGACTCAGGGAATATTTAATTCTGGTTTTAGCATTATTAGAATAAGACTTTATACATTAACTAAAGTGGAGCTTTAATCACTATAAAAAGCAAAAGTATCTATAGACACAGACACTTGCCTATACAGAGACATAACCACACACACTCAGAGGATAGTGAACAAATCTGTCTTTGACTTACGACCCATTTTGCAAGACTTAAAGCCGGAAGAACACATTTTCAGATTGTTAAATAAAGTCTGATTCTGACTATCTGTGGATTGTTTATTTGACAAAGGGCATTG